TGGAGTCTTGCTCTGTCACCCAGGCTGGAGTGCAGTGGCACAATCTCAGCTCACTGCAACCTCTGCCTCCTGGGTTCAAGAGATTCTCCTGCCTCAACCTCCTCAGTAGCTGGGATTACAGGCGTGCGCCACCACGCCCAGCTAATTTTTGTATTTTTAGTAGAGACGAGGTTTCACCATGTTGGTCAGGCTGGTCTCGAACTCCTGACCTCGTGATCCGCCCACCTCGGCCTCCCAAAGTGCTGGGATTACAGGCGTGAGCCACCACACCTGGCCAATTACCTTAACTAGAACCATATCATACTATGTCCTTTCTAAAAAATTAAGTTCAATTTGATTAATCAAAATCGAATTAAGTATTATTTGTAACTTTTTCCAACTACAGAAATAATTTTAGGAACTATTCCAAATTTCAGAACGTTTTTATATGAAGCTGAAAAGGTCTTAGCTAATTACAAACTAGGTTGCTGGGAACAGTGAAGTTGTATTCAGAGGTATTAATTAGGCCTAAATTATCTTTTACCCTCAGACAACTTTCAAAAATATTTTAGAATAGTGAAAAGTGATTTTAACACCAAGGTAAGGAAACCACCTCAATATCTACTAAAAAATTTTGTTTGAAAATAATATTCATTTTGAAATGAAAAATATTTAATAAGAGAAAATCTCAAACCTTAAATTTCTGTATCATTTAAGGCTCTTACATGTACAGCTAGCTCATCTATTATAGAGGCACGTTAATATTCTTGGTGGTCACAATTTTTAATTGTGGGTTGTTTGTGATAAAGACATACTCTAATCCCAACCTAAGAGATTATTTTCTCAGTTATTTTCTCAGTAATCAGTCTGTAAGTCTACCTCTGTGTAATTGAGATATTTTGGAAGTTGGAGCTCCTGGTGTGAAAGCAATTATTCAGTTTAGCTTTGAATTTTGTGACTCATATTGCCCATAACCATAAAGGCATTAGTAACATGGCTTAAATACTAGATGGGCATAGAGATTCTAGGTGATCACACTGCTCCTTGAATTTGTTGCTCCAAGGGCCACTGAAGCAAAGGTAATTGAAGAGATATATAGTATAATTTGGACAAAGTTGTTTTTCTTTCAAAATCCAATTCCAGAATACAGTGATTTGGTTTGAAACTCACAAGGTAAGTTAATTTGAATTAAGTGCGATTTTTAACTCGAAATGATCTCCTACCCCTTCAATTCCAGGCTCGACCTTTAGAATGAAATTTCTCATCTTGGCTGGCCTTTTGAGCACTGCCACTGCTCTGCCCATCCCCGTGAGTACACCCTCCTCAGCTGCTGACTCAATGCTTTACCTTGTTGCTGTTATTGTTTTGCAAGCTCGAACAATATGCTGAAAGTTCCAGTGAACAGGTGAACTTCTAATTGTATTTTTAAATAATGCATGAAATGACTGACATCATGTTTCTTTTTACAGAGATTTATCTTTTACCCACCACAAGTACCACCATTTTTCCCTCAGGTCCTCTTTCCCCTACCTCCGCAACCGCCCCTGGTAAGCATGGGTTTGGGGAATCTGAAATAGCTACTCCTTACTTTGACTGTTTCCTTTATTCTAGGTCCTCACACCTAATGATCTTATCGCGGTAAATATATTCTGCCCTGTTATTCTATAAAGAGCACTGATCATCAATTTTTCTTCCTTCACAGTTACTCATTGCTATTTTGAACCAACTAGGGGTAAGGCTCTATTTTTATGCTATAATAAACTATTTTTTAACTTTTGGAACTTCTCTGGGGTAAGATTTTATTTCCATGACTAAATTGATAAAGGTAAGTTATATTCAATGCCACGAAAGGTAAGAATAACTATAATCTGTATTATCTATTTTGACAGAAATAATTCTCCCACTACTATGCCAGAAGTTACGTATGGTTAGTAAAATCTCCAAATTCTTTCATGCATTGAAACTAACATTTTGTTTTTTCCCTATTATAGATGGTGCTGGATATTTACAGTTATCAGAAGAGTATCTACTTCTATCTTAACTATAGTTGATGGTAGTTTTATAATTTTGCATACTTTGTGCATGTTCCAGTGAAAACTCCAAAAAACCATAAAGAATGTATCTAGACCATGGGCTTTAGTCATACTTTAAATAAACCTTTAATATAACCAAATGTCTTTATTAATGGCAGTTCAAATGTATCAA